CATTGCCGTCTTTAGTAAGTTTGATGTCTCCAGCGCCAGAAACGAGCCTGTTTAAAGGACAGAAATGAACCAGACTATGACTTTTTCAACGATAACTAAAAGTCCCATTAGAAAACGGGCTTTTCCCAGATTTTAGGGAGCCAGGGATGTGGGGCTAGTTATGTCCAGCAGGATGGAGGACAGGTGTAGTGCCCACCCCGTCCCCGCAGAGATTGTGCCGAGTCCTCAGGGTGCCTGGAAGCCCCAGAGGGCGGGGAACGCCGCGCTCTAGAGCCGCTTTGTTCTCCGCGGAGACTGCATCGATGCGGGAAGAAATGGCCGGGACGGTGGGGCTTAGGAGGGACACAGGACCGACCCCGGAGGACGCCGAGAAGGACGGCTGCGCAGCCCCGAGGCGGCGGGCTCCAGTCCGCGGTCCCGGGCCCGCCAGGAGCGCGGCGGCGCGCGGTGCCCGCCCGGCCCTCCGGTTCAGCCCCGCCTTACATCTTCATGGTGCCCTTGGGCCCCAGGTTGGTCCTTAGCACGTCCTGCAGACCCCGCGCTGCGCTGATGTTGACCGCCAGCGCCGCCTGCGCTCGGGCCACCTCGGCCTTGGGGTTCAGGGTCTTCACCGCCGCCATAGCTGCTCCAGCGGAGGAAAAGGAAACGATGCTGAGTGCCCAGAGCCGGCGCGGCGTGGCCGGGAGGAACTATCCGGGTCTTCTGGAAAAGTCGGCCCGTCTGGCCGGCCCCCAGCGTGCCCGCGCGCCGCCGCCATTGGGCCACAGGTCGTCCGGCGCCCGCTCATTGGTCCGCGGCTGCACGGCTCCTGCGGTCCCACCCTTCGCGCCTCGGCCTTGTCGTCATCGCGCACGGGAGGAGCTTGTTCCCGGCATTCCGTGCTCCTTGGTTCCGGCGTTGGAGCTCTTTGGGGCCCAGCTTTGCGGACCCGGGAGCTCGGGACGCAGGCGGGGCTTGTGCTCCGCGGGGGCAGGGCGTAGGGTGGGCCTCCTACCTCCCCTGATCTCGCGGTTTGTTCCGTTTCATTGGAGCTTCCCGGACCGTGTGCTCGACGGTGCCCTAGGTGCCGTGGGGCCACACGCGAGTCTGATAAGCACCCTCCCCCGGAATCATGCGGTGCTGTGAGGCCTAGCGAAGATGAAGATAGAATGCAAGGTAGAAAGTGCTGGATACCTTTAGAAAGCTGCAGGACTGGTGCGATGGGAGTTGAGACGTAAGAACCTGCCCGTCCGTAGGGCTCTGGATGCTGCTGAGGCCCGAGGCCCCTATGGCAGATTTGAAAATTCACCCTTGTAGAGTCATTCCTGCCTTTGAGCGGACTCCCTTTTAAGGTAAATTTCCAAAGAGCTCCACAATTGTTTCCCTTTGCAGAGCAGACAGATCTGGTGTCTCCAGTTTACAGAAGCACTTGCAGAACTCATCAGAAGCCACCCCGCTTATCAGCAGATCTCAAGAGAGCGTTCGGTGGAGGCCCTGGGTCTGCACAGCTCACCTCCCTGGGAACTGCTCGCCCGAGCGTCGGAGCCGGCGCTGGCCCCCTGCAGCCGGAAGGTTGCAGCCGCAGGAGCCCCGGAGGCCCAGGACACAGGGTAAGTCCCGGCTTGTGCCTTCCCTGCGCCCATTTTTATTTTTATTTATTTTTTTTTTTTTCAGACAGAGTCTCGTTCTGTCGCCCAGGCTGGAGTGCAGTGGTGTGATCTCGGCTCACTTCAACCTCCGCCTACAGGGTTCAAGGGATTCTCCTGCCTCAGCCTCCTGAGTATCTGGGTACCCACCATCATGCCTAACTAATTTTTTAATTTTTGTATTTTTAGTAGAGACAGGGTTTCACCATGTTAGCCAGGCTGGTCTCAAACTCCTGGCCTCAAGCGATCCACCTGCCTCCACCTCTGCCTCCCAAAGTGCTGGGATTACAGGCATGACCACTGTACCTGGTCACTATATTTTCTTTATGTATGATTTGCATATTATTACTTTTTAAATATTTGATGACTGATATTGGAATGAGGATCAGGGAGGAAAATAATAAAATCCAAGATTTCTGTATTACCGTGCCGGGTAGGTTTTCAATATCATGACCATATAGCCCTGTCACTTTCATGTCGGTGAAACAAAGTAGTCAGGACTTTTAAAATTTTCAAATGATTTAATATATGCCTGATACCTACCCTCCTTTCCTTCCTTCTTTTTTTTTTTTTTAAGAGACAGGGTCTCACTTGGTCACCCAGGCTAGAGTGCAGCGGTGCAATCATAGCTCATTGGAATCTCAAACTCCTGAGCCCAAACTCCTGCCTCAGCCTCCCAAGTAGCTGGGACTACAAATACGCACCACCATGCCTGGCTCATTTATTTTATTTTTTGTGGAGATGGCATTTCACTATGTTGCCCAGGCTTATCTTGAACTCCTGGGCTCAAGCAGTCCTCCCTCCTCGGCCTCCCGAAGTGCTGGGATTACAGGTGTGAGTCCCCATGCCCGGCCTTTTTTTTTTTTTTTGAGACTCGCTCTGTCACCCAGGCTGAAGTGCAGTGGCACGATCTCAGCTCACTGCAAGCTCTGCCTCCTGGGTTCATGCCATTCTCCTGCCTCAGCCTCCCGAGTAGCTGGGACTACAGGTGCCCAGTAGCATGCCTGGCTAAATTTTTTTTGTATTTTTGGTAGAGACGTGGTTTCGCCATGTTAGCCAGGATGGTCCTGATCTGACCTCGTGATCCGCCCGCCTTAGCCTCCCAAAGTGCTGGGATTACAGGTGTGAGCCATCATGCCCGCCCAAGTCTGCTTCCTTGTCTCTGCATTTAGTTCTCCTAAGAGATTCTCTTTCCCTCTCCCTTGTCTTTGTACCCTGCTAATCAGGTGTACATGATTTCCTATCAGACTTGAACCTTGCAGAATTGAAGCCATAGAAGAGTATGTTGACTCTACAGTGCTTGAAGGTGGGTAGGAGTAAAGCATTTCCCAGAGGAAGTCGATGTTCATTTCCTCATTCTCTCTTTCTAGGCTCTTGCTCTTGCAGAATCCACAGGTCTTTCTTGAGGAAATCTGTAGACAGAACTTTGTGCTGCGTTTTTATCTAGGGAAGGAACAGAAGAGTGTCGTCTCCTAGAAATCTAGCACTGGAGAAACGTGAGTCTGATTTGCCTTTTCTTGGTTTTGTTGTCTTTAAATACATTTATCTTTTTTCTTGTAGGAGGAAAATTCTTCCAGCGATGGTCTCCCACTCAGAGCTGAGGAAGCTTTTCTACTCAGCAGATGCTGTGTGTTTTGATGTTGACAGCACGGTCATCAGAGAAGAAGGAATCGATGAGCTAGCCAAAATCTGTGGCGTTGAGGACGCGGTGTCAGAAATGTAGGGATAGCATTTATTCACTTTATGAAATGTGGCTGGCCTGACTGTTGGGTCTCCCTCCTAGGACACGGCGAGCCATGGGCGGGGCAGTGCCTTTCAAAGCTGCTCTCACAGAGCGCTTAGCCCTCATCCAGCCCTCCAGGGAGCAGGTGCAGAGACTCATAGCAGAGCAACCCCCACACCTGACCCCCGGCATAAGGTAAGAGGAACCCCGGCTCCAGGTGTATTTCACAGTGTTGGGTATTTTGTATTTTATTTTGCAGGGAGCTGGTAAGTCGCCTACAGGAGCGAAATGTTCAGGTTTTCCTAATATCTGGTGGCTTTAGGAGTATTGTAGAGCATGTTGCTTCAAAGCTCAATATCCCAGCAACCAATGTATTTGCCAATAGGCTGAAATTCTACTTTAACGGTAAGATGTTAACAGTAACATGTTCCCTTTCTGTCTTTAACCCTATTTTTATTTCTCTTTTAAGGTGAATATGCAGGTTTTGATGAGACGCAGCCAACAGCTGAATCTGGTGGAAAAGGAAAAGTGATTAAACTTTTAAAGGAAAAATTTCATTTTAAGAAAATAATCATGATTGGAGATGGTGCCACAGATATGGAAGCCTGTCCTCCTGCTGTATGTATTAAGGGTGCTAATTTTTTTTCAGGAAATCATTTCTCTCTCTTTTCTTCCTTCTTAGGATGCTTTCATTGGATTTGGAGGAAATGTGATCAGGCAACAAGTCAAGGATAACGCCAAATGGTATATCACTGATTTTGTAGAGCTGCTGGGAGAACTGGAAGAATAACATCCATTGTCGTACAGCTCCAAACAACTTCAGATGAATTTTTACAAGTTATACAGATTGATACTGTTTGCTTACAGTTGCCTATTACAACTTGCTATAGAAAGTTGGTACAAATGATCTGTACTTTAAACTACAGTTAGGAATCCTAGAAGATTGCTTTTTTTTTTTTTTTAACTGTAGTTCCAGTATTATATGATGACTATTGATTTCCTGGAGAGGTTTTTTTTTTTTTTGAGACAGAATCTTGCTCTGTTGCCCAGGCTGGAGTGCAGTGGCGCGGTCTCGGCTCACTGCAAGCTCTGCCTCCCAGGTTCACGCCATTCTCCTGCCTCAGCCTCCCGAGTAGCTGGGACTACAGGCACCCGCCACCACATCCGGCTAATTTTTTGTATTTTTAGTAGAGACGGGGTTTGACCGTGTTAGCCAGGATGGTCTTGATCTCCTGACCTTGTGATCCGCCTGCCTCAGCCTCCCAAAGTGCTGGGATTACAGGCTTGGGCCACCGCGCCCAGCCAATGTCCTAGAGAGTTTTGTGATCTGAATTCTTTATGTATATTTGTAGCTATATTTCATACAAAGTGCTTTAAGTGTGGAGAGTCAATTAAACACCTTTACTCTTAGAAATACGGATTCGGCAGCCTTCAGTGAATATTGGTTTCTCTTTGGTATGTCAATAAAAGTTTATCCGTATGTCAGAACGGATTTGTGGAATTTTCAGTTCTGCCTCTTG